CAGGTGTGAGACACCACACCGGCTAAATAATAAGTTTTTAAAAAAACAGGAGACTGGCCAGGCATGGTGACTCACGCCTGTAATCGCAGAACTTTGGGAGGCTGAGGTGGGCAGATCACCTGAGATCGGGCATTGGAGACCAGCCTGGCCAACATGGAGAAACCCCGTCTCTACTAAAAATACAAAATTAGCCGGGCGTGGTGGTGCGTGCCTGTAATCACAGCTACTAGGGAGGCTGAGGCAGGAGAATCGCTTGTACCCGGGAGGCGGAGGTTGCGTGAGCCAAGATTGCGCCACTGCACTCCAGCCTGGGCAACCAGAATAAAACTGTCTCAAAAAAAAAAAAAACAAAAACAGGCCGGGCGCGGTGGCTCACGCCTGTAATCCCAGCACTTTGGAAGGCCAAGGTGGGTGGATCACGAGGTCAGGAGATCGAAACCATCCTGGCTAACACGGTGAAACCCCGTCTCTACTAAAAAATACAAAAAATTAGCCGGGCGCGGTGGCGGCGCCCGTAGTCCCAGCTACTCGGGGGTGCTGAGGCAGGAGAATGGCGAGAACCCGGGAGGCAGAGCTTGCAGTGAGCCGAGATCGCGCCACTGCAGTCCGGCCTGGGTGAAAGAGCGAGACTCTGTCTCAAAAAAAAAAAAACCAAACAAACAAACAAACAAAAAAACAAAACAACAGGAGAAGATGATGACAGACCTCACAAGAGCTTGGCCCCAGGGCTGAAACCCCACCCAGTGCTGTGGTTCTGCGGCTGTGGGCCCATGGGTGCCCCCAAAGGGTCCCAGGCAGATGGAGGCTCCTGGTTGGCGTGGAGGAAGGAAAAGGATGAAATCGGCTCCCCTGGCCACCCCTTCTAGCCCAGCTGCAGCTGCAGTCCGTGGGTCTGAGCCGACCCTTGGGGTTCATCGGCCCATTTTACAGATGCGGAGCCTACAGCCGGGAGGCGTGGCGGCTCTGGGCGGTGCAGGGTTCCGGGGCGGGGAGGCCGAGGCGCCCGCCCTCCCCGCCGGGGCTCACCTGGGTCAGCCCTGAGCCCTCGAGCAGGGCGGATCGGCCGCTGCCTGCTTAAAGCTGGGGCCGCCAGGAGTGCGATCGCCTGCGGATCTGCAGCTGGGCACCGGCCGCAACGCCCGCCCCGCGACGGCAGGTGAGATGCGGGCGGCCCCGTGGGAGGGGTCTACCCACTTCCTTCCCGTTTGTTGCTGCTGCAGGGCTGGGAATGGGGGGGACCAAGCACTTCGCAGGGTGACCCGGGGAGATCTGTGAGCCAGTGGCCTCAGCGTTGAATGAGAGCTCTCTCCCGGGTCCGCGCTCGCAGGGACTGAAGGGACTCCTGAATGTCCGCGGGACGTGTCGCGGCGGCGCCCAGCACGGAGGAGGCAGGCAGGGAGGTGAGGAGCAGGTCAGACCGGCCGCAGGTGCAACACATGGACACACACAAAACTCCATCCATAGGGATTCCCACCCAGTGCCACGTGAGAACACAGGCGTGCATCGCAGACAAGCCACACAGGCCTCGCAGGCTCAGCATACATGTCTGCAGCAACACCATCAGGTACAGAGCCGAGGCCCAGGTAGGCATGCTCAGCTGCACGCAGGAAGCAAGACACACCCAGACACACACAGGTAAGCCCTTACTCAGAGAAAGAAGGTGCAGGTCATCCTCACTAATGATCCACTTCCTCCTCAGGGAATAAAGGCTCAGGGACCGGCAGTTCTACTCTAGAGCCCACCAGCCTCTCAGAGCCTCCGGTGACTGGCCTGTGTCTCCCCCTGGGTGAGTGCTGGGCAGGCTAGGTGGAAGGAGGGCGGGCCACCTATGCTTGTCTCTCTTCTCCCAGATGGACATGTGGACGGCGCTGCTCATCCTGCAAGCCTTGTTGCTACCCTCCCTGGCTGATGGTGCCACCCCTGCCCTGCGCTTTGTAGCCGTGGGTGACTGGGGAGGGGTCCCCAATGCCCCATTCCACACGGCCCGGGAAATGGCCAATGCCAAGGAGATCGCTCGGACTGTGCAGATCCTGGGTGCAGACTTCATCCTGTCTCTAGGGGACAATTTTTACTTCACTGGTGTGCAAGACATCAATGACAAGAGGTTCCAGGTCTGTGCCCAACAGAGTGGGGCAGGAGGTGGGGGAAGAGGCCTGCCCTATCTGTTTGCTACAGGAGACCTTTGAGGACGTATTCTCTGACCGCTCCCTTCGCAAAGTGCCCTGGTACGTGCTAGCCGGAAACCATGACCACCTTGGCAATGTCTCTGCCCAGATTGCATACTCTAAGATCTCCAAGCGCTGGTGAGCCACCCTCAGCCCTGCCTTCCGAGATCATGTGCACCCACGACCTCTATCCCCTCCACAGGAACTTCCCCAGCCCTTTCTACCGCCTGCACTTCAAGATCCCACAGACCAATGTGTCTGTGGCCATTTTTATGCTGGACACAGTGACACTATGTGGCAACTCAGATGACTTCCTCAGCCAGCAGCCTGAGAGGCCCCGAGACGTGAAGCTGGCCCGCACACAGCTGTCCTGGCTCAAGAAACAGCTGGCGGCGGCCAGGGAGGACTACGTGCTGGTGGCTGGCCACTACCCCGTGTGGTCCATAGCCGAGCACGGGCCTACCCACTGCCTGGTCAAGCAGCTACGGCCACTGCTGGCCACATACGGGGTCACTGCCTACCTGTGCGGCCACGATCACAATCTGCAGGTGAGGGCCCTGTGGGTGGGGTGGGAGCTGGGGTCTCCACTGACCCCTTGTCCTCCATCCTCAGTACCTGCAAGATGAGAATGGCGTGGGCTACGTGCTGAGTGGGGCTGGGAATTTCATGGACCCCTCAAAGCGGCACCAGCGCAAGGTCCCCAACGGCTATCTGCGCTTCCACTATGGGACTGAAGACTCACTGGGTGGCTTTGCCTATGTGGAGATCAGCTCCAAAGAGATGACTGTCACTTACATCGAGGCCTCGGGCAAGTCCCTCTTTAAGACCAGGCTGCCGAGGCGAGCCAGGCCCTGAACTCCCATGACTGCCCAGCTCTGAGGCCCGATCTCCACTGTTGGGTGGGTGGGCCCTGCCGGGACCCTGCTCACAGGCAGGCTTTTCCTCCAACCTGTGGCGCTGCAGCAGGGCAGGAAGGGGAAACACAGCTGATGAACTGTGGTGCCACATGACCCTTGTGGCACAGATGCCCACGTATGTGAAACACACATGGACATGTGTCCCAGCCACAGTGTTATGCTCTGTGGCTGGCTCACCTTTGCTGAGTTCCGGGGTGCAATGGGGGAGGGAGGGAGGGAAAGCTTCCTCCTAAATCAAGCATCTTTCTGTTACTGATGTTCAATAAAAGAATAGTTGCCAAGGCTGAACCAGTGCCACTGGTGTGTTATGTTCTCCTGGT